ATAGCATGAGCAATATTCTTCAGGCACATGGATCGAATTGAATACACTGTAAATCCCAACTTCCAGTTTCAGCTCTACCAAGTAAAGAGCTAGCAAGTCATCAAAATGGGGACATACAGAAAAAAAAAAGGACACTAGAGGAATAATATACCCTGACTCCTAGCCTGATTAATATATCGATTCACTTTTTTCTCTGTTTGATGACAAATTCTGGCTTTAAATAATTTTAGGATTTTAGGCTTCTCAGCTCCCTTCCCAGTGAGAAGTATAAGCAGGACAGACAGGCAAGCAAGAAGAGAGCCCCAGGCAATACTCACAAAGTAGCCAATGTCCCCTGTGGTCATAGAGAAATGAAAAGAGAGAGGATTCTCTGGAAGCACTGGATGTAATCTTTTCTGTCTGTCCTCTCTAGGGAATCACCCCAAGGTACTGTACTTTGGGATTAAGGCTTTAGTCCCACTGTGGACTACTTGCTATTCTGTTCAGTTTCTAGAAGGAACTATGTACGGTTTTTGTCTCCCTAGAGAAACTAAGGTACAGAAGTTTTGTTTACAATGCACTCCTTAAGAGAGCTAGAACTGGGTGAGATTCTGTTTTAACAGCTTTATTTTCTTTTCCTTGGCCCTGTTTTTGTCACTGTCACCACCTTTAAGGCAAATGTTAAATGCGCTTTGGCTGAAACTTTTTTTCCTATTTTGAGATTTGCTCCTTTATATGAGGCTTTCTTGGAAAAGGAGAATGGGAGAGATGGATATCATTTTGGAAGATGATGAAGAGGGTAAAAAAGGGGACAAATGGAAATTTGTGTTGCAGATAGATGAGGAGCCAACAAAAAAGAGCCTCAGGATCCAGCACACATTATCACAAACTTAGTGTCCATCCATCACTGCTGACCCTCTCCGGACCTGACTCCACCCCTGAGGGACACAGGTCAGCCTTGACCAATGACTTTTAAGTACCATGGAGAACAGGGGGCCAGAACTTCGGCAGTAAAGAATAAAAGGCCAGACAGAGAGGCAGCAGCACATATCTGCTTCCGACACAGCTGCAATCACTAGCAAGCTCTCAGGCCTGGCATCATGGTGCATTTTACTGCTGAGGAGAAGGCTGCCGTCACTAGCCTGTGGAGCAAGATGAATGTGGAAGAGGCTGGAGGTGAAGCCTTGGGCAGGTAAGCATTGGTTCTCAATGCATGGGAATGAAAATTTTGTATCTGATATGGTGTCATTTCATAGACTCCTCGTTGTTTACCCCTGGACCCAGAGATTTTTTGACAGCTTTGGAAACCTGTCGTCTCCCTCTGCCATCCTGGGCAACCCCAAGGTCAAGGCCCATGGCAAGAAGGTGCTGACTTCCTTTGGAGATGCTATTAAAAACATGGACAACCTCAAGCCCGCCTTTGCTAAGCTGAGTGAGCTGCACTGTGACAAGCTGCATGTGGATCCTGAGAACTTCAAGGTGAGTTCAGGTGCTGGTGATGTGATTTTTTGGCCTGTGTGTTATTTTGTCTTTTGCCTAACAGCTCCTGGGTAACGTGATGGTGATTATTCTGGCTACTCACTTTGGCAAGGAGTTCACCCCTGAAGTGCAGGCTGCCTGGCAGAAGCTGGTGTCTGCTGTCGCCATTGCCCTGGCCCATAAGTACCACTGAGTTCTCTTCCAGTTTGCAGGTGTTCCTGTGACCCTGACACCCTCCTTCTGCACATGGGGACTGGGCTTGGCCTTGAGAGAAAGCCTTCTGTTTAATAAAGTACATTTTCTTCAGTAATCAAAAATTGCAATTTTATCTTCTCCATCTTTTACTCTT